GAAGCAGTGGGAGGAGAGGCAGGGGCTGGGTCTCCATGCCAGGGTGCCACTTGCCAAGAACCAGCTTGGGGTAGCCATCTGAGGACCACACTGGCAGCTCCAAAAGGCCCCAGCCTTGACCCCTGCCTGGTCCTCGCTTTTGCTTGCCTGCTCTCCCCTGCAGCAGTGCCCTCTCCTGCCCTCCTGGGCCCCAGCTCACATTCACCCTGCCTGCTTCATGGCTTCTCCCCGCCAGGAATGACCCTCCCTTCCAAATGGGCTTGGGGTGGGGGGTACAATCTCAAAGGCAGTTTCCTCCATAGAGTTCCCAGGTGGACCACTAAGTCTCCTGCTTTGGCTGGGGGCACCCTAAAGGGTGATTAACTTCTCTCAGCCTCAGTTTCCTCATCTGTGAAATGGGAATATCAGTGCATACCTTCCTGGCTCATGGGGAATAACAGAAAACAGGGCAACGGGTACAGCACCTGGGGACAGTCACCTAAGTGTCAGCGTGTCCTCCTTTTCATCCCCTCCTCTCCACACAGCACACAGGAAGTGAGCCAGAACTCTTGCTAGATAAACAATGAACCCCGCCCAGGTGTCAGGAGTGGGAGATAACCAGGCTCCCCCCGCCGGGGTCGGGGAGAGTCAGCAGGAGGCTTGCGGGGGCGGCGGGGGGGGGGGCGCTGCCCAATCTGGAGTGAGATACTCTGTGTCCCTGGGGCTTTCGGCGGCATCTTACTTGGACGATCCCTAACCATGGGAAGCAGATGAGTCTGGAAATATTGCCCCTTTTTGGAACTTGGGGAAACTGAGCGTCAGAAAAATTGGGGACTTCAACCAGGGGCTGGAATGAATCCAGCCCAGCTCAGACCTCAGGAGGAGGGGTCGGAAGTTGGCAGGGGAGGAAGGCATAGTCGCCGCGGGGCGCCCGGAGGAGGGCGGGGGCGCCGCGGGCCGGGCCGGGTCACGTGATAGCCGAGGCCCGCCCCCCCCCCCCCCGCCCACGTGGGCCGGGAGGTGCGGCTACTCCCCCGGCCCCGGCAGACCTGCGACTGGCCCAGTCGCCCCTGGGGCCCTTTGCCACTCCCTTGGCAAGGAGAGCCGAGACCTCAGTTCCCGGCGGCTCTTGCGGGGCACAGGTGAGCCCTGGCTGCGCGCGCGGCCCCTCCTCCCCGGCGCCTCCCAGGTGAGCGGCCGCGATCCCGGTCCCGGGTCCCGCCAGCCCCAGCTGCTTCTCCTATGCGGGGACAGCGGCAATCCCCCCTGAATTCCTTTCGGCCTCTGGGGCCATTTGGCAGCCGAGTTCCCTCCCCGGGTGCTCCTGGAGCTCCCAGGGCTTGACCCTCCGGCTCGGACAGAGCTGGGAGCGGCAGGGGCGGGGAGGACAGTGCGGGGAGCAAAATCCGCAGCCCCCACCCAGGTCCCCCAGCCGAGCGCCAGGGCACGGGGAGGGGAGGGGAGGGGGTGTGGCCGGGATGGGAAGGGGCGGGGGACAGGGAGGCCGGCTGGACGGGTTCGGTGGCCCCAGAGTTGCAGCCGCTCTGGGCTCTGGGGCCAGGTTGCGGTTCTCCCTGGGTAGCGGCTGCTCCCGGGAAGCTCGCTGCCGGCTGGGGTGGGGGTTCCTGGAAACGGGCGCCACCCAGCCTCTCCCCACCTAGCTCAGGAATGGTGCGCCTGGAAACTCCGCTGGACTTGCCTGGGCCTCGGGGCGGAGTGCTGGGGCGCTGGGTGCCCGAGTCCCCGGGTTCCCTGAGCTTAGAAGGGCCTGTCTGGAGGAAGGGATTCCAGCTCTAGGGACTGGGTGGGGCGTCCTCAGCCCCTCTTTCGGCAGCTGTCCCGTGTTAGGCTGGGTGGGGCCGCCTCGGACCCAGCTCTGGGCTGGTTTTCCCACGTCTTTGCTCCTGCTGGAGGGAGGGGGTGGTGTGGGGCCTGGGCCCGAAGATGGCACCCAGGACACTGAGGGAGGGCGCCGTCCGGTCCTGTGACTGGCACCCCTGCAAGGAGCTGCTCTGTCGGGGCGCCCCCGGGCTTTGCCTGTCCGAGGAAAGCGCCCTTCAACCCGGCCGACTTTGAGCCCTGAGTTCCTGAGGGTGAGCGCAGGAGGAGTCCAGGGCAGAGGCCGGCAGGACTCGCTGGTGGCTGGGAGCTGAGTCCTGGCTCCACTCTCACAGATGAACGGGCCCCGAGCCCAGGGCCCCAGACAAGGCTGCTCTGGTTCCAGTTGTGCCGGGTGACGGCAGAGCCAGGACAAAGGAGGCCTGTTGAGGTCCTGGCCACCCCCAGCCGGCCGCCCTGGGATGATGGAATGCAGGGCAGTGGGTCTTCTGAGAACATGAGGACCTTGGCGCCCTGACGGCGGTGGCATGGAGTGACCTCTGTGTGTGGGGGAGGAGCCCCCTGTGCTGCTTCCGCCTGGGGCTGGTTGGGGGTGAGGGCTCCAGCAGCTAATTTCCTGCTAGAGGAAGTTCTTTGAGGTCACAGGGCAGACGCAGAGAAGGCCTACAGCCTACTCTGACCTTTCTCTCCAAAAAGGAGGTGTCTCTGTGCCAGAACCCTGGGCATGGAGATCCTGAAAGGGGCTGTGTCTACAGGCACCCTACCTCTTCCCCATTTCCCAGGGACTGGCGACATCGAGGAAACAGATGTGGAACTGCAGACCCCACACCCTTCCTTCCTCTCTCCCCTCCCCTGACACTGGAGGGGGCCCCCCATTCCATTCTGGCATGAGGCTTATTCGGTGCCTCACCATTTATGTACCTGGGGTGATAGGGGGGTGGGCGGGACTGTCTGGGCTGTGAGTGGCACCTCCTGTGGTTCCCCCAGGAATGGGTGGTGTGGACAGCTGCCAGGCGTTGAAGACCACCCCTGGCTCTGTGCCCCTGTCTCATCAGATGGGGGCTCCGGAGGTGGCGCCCAGGCTCTGAGCTACCCTAGGTCTGCAGACTAGCGGGCATTGGCCAGAGACATGGCCCAGCCACTGGCCTTCATCCTCGATGTCCCTGAGACCCCAGGGGACCAGGGGTAAGCGCTCTGGGGCTGGGGGCTGGAGGCTGGAGCCTGACCCCCCCGCCAACCCCCTCTGCAGCCAGGGCCCCAGCCCCTATGATGAAAGCGAAGTGCACGACTCCTTCCAGCAGCTCATCCAGGAGCAGAGCCAGTGCACGGCCCAGGAGGGGCTGGAGCTGCAGCAGAGAGAGCGGGAGGTGACAGGTGAGCTCAGGCCTGGATGCTGGGTGGTGTGGAGGACCCCTGGTGAGTCTTTCTTGCTTTGTAGGAAGTAGCCAGCAGACACTCTGGCGGCCCGAGGGCACCCAGAGCACGGCCACACTCCGCATCCTGGCCAGCATGCCCAGCCGCACCATTGGTGAGTGGGACCCTCAGCCTCGGCCTCGGCCCCCCGGCCCGGCCCTGCCCAGCTGCCTCCATAGGCCGCAGCCGAGGTGCCATCATCTCCCAGTACTACAACCGCACGGTGCAGCTTCGGTGCAGGAGCAGCCGGCCCCTGCTCGGGAACTTTGTCCGCTCCGCCTGGCCCAGCCTCCGCCTGTACGACCTGGAGCTGGACCCCACGGCCCTGGAGGAGGAGGGTGAGTGAGTGGGCACTGGAGCCCCAGTGGCGGGATGGGCAGGACCTCCCTCTCCCTCTCGCAGAGAAGCAGAGCCTCCTGGTGAAGGAGCTCCAGAGCCTGGCAGTGGCACAGCGGGACCACATGCTTCGCGGGATGCCCTTAAGCCTGGCTGAGAAACGCAGCCTGCGGTGAGCAGCCCCGACCCTGACCATGCCGCCGCGTCCAGGCACCTATGGCTGCCTCTGTCCCCAGAGAGAAGAGCAGGACCCCGAGGGGGAAGTGGAGGGGCCAGCCGGGCAGCGGCGGGGTCTGCTCCTGCTGTGGCCGGCTCAGATATGCCTGCGTGCTGGTATGGGCCCCTGGTCTGCCCTGGGGCTGGGGCCAGCGTGCTCTCCTACTTCCTCTTTCTCAAGACCCTGCTGGCTTTCAATGCCCTCCTGCTGCTGCTGCTGGTGGCCTTCATCATGGGCCCTCAGGTCGCCTTCCCACCCGCCCTGCCGGGCCCTGCCCCCGTCTGCACAGGCCTGGAGCTCCTCACAGGCGCGGTGAGGAAGCCCTAGGACTGGGGGACGGGGGGGTCCCTGACTCGGCTGGATCTCCCTGTGGCAGGGTTGCTTCACCCACACCGTCATGTACTACGGCCACTACAGTAACGCCACGCTGAACCAGCCGTGTGGCAGCCCCCTGGATGGCAGCCAGTGCACACCCAGGGTGGGTGGCCTGCCCTACAACATGCCCCTGGCCTACCTCTCCACTGTGGGCGTGAGCTTCTTTATCACCTGCATCACCCTGGTGTACAGGTAATGCCTCCACCTCATGACCCAGGCTCCGATGGTTGCCATGTCTGTGTCTGCTTCTCCCCAGCATGGCTCACTCTTTCGGGGAGAGCTACCGGGTGGGCAGCACCTCTGGCATCCACGCCATCACCGTCTTCTGCTCCTGGGACTACAAGGTGACGCAGAAGCGGGCCTCCCGCCTCCAGCAGGACAATATTCGCACCCGGCTGAAGGTGAGTGGCCCCGGAGCACCAAGCTGGCCTGCTGTGGGTGACGGGGACACGGTGCCGCCTGCAGGAGCTGCTGGCCGAGTGGCAGCTGCGGCACAGCCCCAGGAGCGTGTGCGGGAGGCTGCGGCAGGCGGCTGTGCTGGGGCTTGTGTGGCTGCTGTGTCTGGGGACCGCGCTGGGCTGCGCCGTGGCCGTCCACGTCTTCTCGGAGTTCATGATCCAGGTGCGGGGATGGGGGGAGCCTGGCCCTTGCTTCTTCCATGACACCGCTCCCTGCACCCCTGCAGAGTCCAGAGGCTGCTGGCCAGGAGGCTGTGCTGCTGGTCCTGCCCCTGGTGGTTGGCCTCCTCAACCTGGGGGCCCCCTACCTGTGCCGTGTCCTGGCCGCCCTGGAGCCGCATGACTCCCCGGTACTGGAGGTGTACGTGGCCATCTGCAGGTGTGTGGCCGCACATGAAAACATCATTTGGTGCCCCTCAGCCTTTGCACCCCGCCCTCCGCAGGAACCTCATCCTCAAGCTGGCCATCCTGGGGACACTGTGCTACCACTGGCTGGGCCGCAGGGTGGGCGTCCTGCAGGGCCAGTGCTGGGAGGATTTTGTGGGCCAGGAGCTGTACCGGTTCCTGGTGATGGACTTCGTCCTCATGTTGCTGGACACGCTTTTTGGGGAACTGGTGTGGAGGTGAGGGGGTCCTGGGCGGACTGGGTGGTGAGCCCATCTAACGATCCGGGGTCCTCGGAGGCAGGATTATCTCCGAGAAGAAGCTGAAGAGGAGGCGGAAGCCGGAGTTTGACATTGCCCGGAATGTCCTGGAGCTGATTTATGGGCAGACTCTGACCTGGTGAGGGTCCTCTGCTTGCCTCCTACTGTCTGGAGCAGCCCCTGAACTGCCACCCCCTCCCCAGGCTGGGGGTGCTCTTCTCGCCCCTCCTCCCCGCCGTGCAGATCATCAAGCTGCTGCTCGTCTTCTATGTCAAGAAGGTGAGGCTGCCAAGGCCTGGGGAGGGCTGGGCGGATGGTGGCAGAGCGCAGCCTTTCCCCACAGACCAGCCTTCTGGCCAACTGCCAGGCGCCGCGCCGGCCCTGGCTGGCCTCACACATGAGCACCGTCTTCCTCACGCTGCTCTGCTTCCCCGCCTTCCTGGGCGCCGCTGTCTTCCTCTGCTACGCCGTCTGGCAGTGAGTGGGGCGGGTGGAGGGAGACCCTTCTGGGGTGAGGGTTCCTGGTCGGCATCTTCCCCAGGGTGAAGCCCTCGAGCACCTGCGGCCCCTTCCGGACCCTGGACACCATGTACGAGGCCGGCAGGGTGTGGGTGCGCCACCTGGAGGCGGCAGGCCCCAGGGTCTCCTGGCTGCCCTGGGTGCACCGGTACCTGATGGAAAACACCTTCTTTGTCTTCCTGGTGTCAGCCCTGCTGCTGTGAGTCCCGCAGGTGGGGGCGGCCCTGGGGACTGGGCCCTGCCCGACAGCCCCTCTCCCGCAGGGCCGTGATCTACCTCAACATCCAGGTGGTGCGGGGCCAGCGCAAGGTCATCTGCCTGCTCAAGGAGCAGATCAGCAATGTGAGTGCCCCTCCTGGGCTGCTCTCAGCCCCTTCTCCTCCCCTTTGTGTTCTGGCCTTTCTAGGAGGGTGAGGACAAAATCTTCTTAATCAACAAGCTTCACTCCATCTACGAGAGGAAGGAGAGGGAGGAGAGGAGCAGGTGAGGGTCCGTGGAGGGATTGGGGACACTCTGGGGTCCCCTCAGTGATGTCTCTTTCTGGCAGGGTTGGGACAACCGAGGAGGCTGCGGCACCCCCTGCCCTGCTCACAGATGAACAGGATGCCTAGGGGGACGGCGATGGGCCTCACGGGCCCGCCCAGCACCCTGAGACCACACTGTTGCCTCCCAGTGACCCTGCTGGGACACCAGGACAAGGAAGACAGTTTCGCCTCTCGAAAGCCGCAGCTGCGCCTAGGCTGGAGCTGGAAGGGTGGGTGAATCCGGCTTGGGCATCCCCAATGAACTCTGCCCTGCCTGGGACTCTATTTATTCTGATTAAAGGGGTTTTGCAAATGGGCTTGTCCCTTGGGGCTCTGTGTCTGTGACCACACCCGGGGCCTGCTTCCCGCTGCCCTGGGGCCACCTCCAGGCGCAGGTCTGGGTCCTGGGAACCTCAGCTGGAGTGGGGGCGCCCTCTGCTGGCCAAGCCCCAGATGGCAGGGGCTGGACCGCGCCAGGGCTTGATTCGCTTGCTGCCTTTGACCAGCCTGAACTCGCGCCCAGGAGGGGCTTACACCTGCACAAGTGAGCCGAGCAGGCACGGATTGTGACCAGAGCGATGCGTCAACCATTGGGTGATGCTGTAGCATCTACTGGAGCAGGAGACAAATTTAGAGAGGGACTTGGAGGGGAGACATATCAGTTGCAAATGAGTTGTGGGGACAGTTGCCTCCCAGGCATAGGTAACCAGCACCTGTGCTTGGAGGCGAACAGGGCTTGGTGAGGTGGGGCTGGCCCCCTGCTTCTGGCTGCCAGCAGCTGGCTGGGGGGTGGTGATCCTGGGTCTGACTGGGCTGAGTTTGAGGAGCCCGTGGGATACCGAAAACCGTAGGCTGTGGGGGGTGGGCACAGGGATTCGGGGACCAGCCCGTCATGACCCCGTGCTCCAGGTCTGCAGGGACCAGCCCATGACAGCCCAGGGCTCCAGGTCTGCGGGGACCAGCCCATCACAGCCCAGGGCTCCAGGCCTGCGGGGACCAGCCCGTCAGCCTCAGTTCTCCAGGCCTGCGGGGACCAGCCCGTCATGACCCCAGTGCTCCAGGTCTGTGGGGACCAGCCCGTCAGCCTGTGCTCCAGGCCTGCAGGAACCAGCCCGTCAGCCTCAGTGCTCCAGGCCTGCGGGGACCAGCCCGTCAGCCTGTGCTCCAGGCCTGCGGGGACCAGCCCGTCATGACCCCAGTGCTCCAGGTCTGTGGGGACCAGCCCGTCAGCCTGTGCTCCAGGCCTGCGGGAACCAGCCCGTCATGACCCCAGTGCTCCAGGCCTGCGGGGACCAGCCCGTCATGACCCCAGTGCTCCAGGTCTGTGGGGACCAGCCCGTCACGGCGCAGGGTTCCAGGCTTGTGGGGACCAGCCTGTCACAGCCCAGGGCTCCAGGCCTGCAGGAGCTGCGCTTGGGATTGGGGGAATGAACCCAGGTGGGGAAATGGTCAAAGAGCGATGGGCCCAGAAAAGGGTCAGACCCAGATGGAGATGCCACTGGCTGCTAGCAGACCCCCACGCTGGGTCTAGCCCACCCAATCCCATGGGGATGCTCCTGTGCTCTGCAGACATCTGGGTGCTGCCACAGGGGCCCGACAGAGTTGGCATCTGGGTGGATCTGAGCCAAGTGGTGCTTCTGGGCCTCAGCAAGTAGCTGGTGCTGATTCTGGGCAGCCAACTGTGGCAGCATCTTCAGGTGCGAGTGCTGCTGGGTGAAGCTGCGTGGGCAGTCCAGAAAGTGACGTGACAGTCCACAGGGACCGACGTAGGGTTTCCAGCCCCTATCTGTGCAGATGCTGTCCTCCAAACCATCACGGTCCCTCTCTGGCTGGGGACGTGCGCCTGCCACTGCTGGCTTGCCAGCATGATCATTGGTTGTGACCTGTTGAGCCCATCTTGCCAGCCTCACAAAGGACAGTACTAGCTGCTTATGACAGGAAAGTGGAAGAACTTGGCCTGGATATTTCTGGAGAATTACCGTGTGTGCTAGTCAGTCTTTCGTGTCAACCAGGCCAGGCTGTGGGGCCCAGTGATCTCATCGAGAGGGGCCGAGGTGTTGCTGTGATCGTGTGCTGCTGGAATGTGGTGAACACCTACAGTCGATTTCACCTAAAGATCATCCTTGAGAATGTGGGTGGGCCTCATCCTATCAGCTGAAAGCTTTAAGAGCAAAACCCGAGGTGTCCCAGAGAGGGAATTCTGCCTTGAGACGGCGGCTTCCCACTCCCACTGGATGTCCAGCCCGCGGCCCCACGGCTGGGTGAGCCCGTCCTCTCCTCGTTTCTGTCTCCGGACCCACCGTGTGGCCCCAGACCCTCCAGTGAGGACCTCCCGTATTTCTTCAGAGCAGCCCTTGCGTGCTGGAGGCCTGGGCTTCAGTGTGTCCCTGGGTGCCCTGGGGCATGTTCTGTGACCTCCCAGCTCCTCGCCTCATGGGGCCGCTGTATCAAGTGACACAGTTTGTGTGCTGCGTACCATGCCTGGCACCCATTTGAGGTGTTGCAAGGAGGCCATGTTTGCTCGATGAGAGCAGCCTAAGATCTACAAACTGTTGTTCGAGTGGATGGGAACTTGATGCTATTTTCAGGCTGAATGACAAGACTCCGCGATGCTTCTCGGCCTGGGCTGCACAACGGAATCTACCAGGGAGGTTTTAAAAACACTGGTACTTGCTGGAGGTGGTGGCGCCTGTCTGTAATTGCAGCTGCTCCAGAGGCTGAGGCGGAGGATTGCTTGAGCCCAAGAGTTTCGGTTTATTTGCTTTTTCAGAGTCTTGCTCTTGCCCAGGCTGGAGTGCAGTTCCATGATCTCGGCTCACTGCCTCAGCCTCCCAAGTAGCTGGGATTACAGGTGCATACAACCAGGCCTGGCTGATCTTCGTATTTTTAGTAGAGATGGGGTTTCACCATGATGGTCAGGCTGGTCAAGATCTCCTGACCTCAAGTGATCTGCCCGCCTCGGCCTCCCAAAGTGCTGGGATTACAGACATGAACCACAACACCTGCCGAGCCCAGGTGTTTTGAATCCAGCACGGGCAATGGCAAGACCCTGTCCCAACAAACAAAAAAACACTGGTGCCTGAGGCCCACCCCGAGAGATTCTGATTGAGTTGATTTGGATTTGAATTATCTTTAAAATTTTGGATGTGAATTTTTTTTTTTTTTCTTGGAATGGAGTTTCACTCTTGTTCCCCAGGCTGGAGTGCAACGGGACGATCTTGGCTCACCGCAACCTCCGCCTACTGGGTTCAAGCCATTCTCCTGCCTCAGCTTCCCAAGTAGCTGGGATTACAGGCATGTGCTACCATGCCCAGCTAATTTTGTATTTTTAGTAGAGACAGGGTTTCTCCATGTTGCTCAGGCTGGTCTTGAACTCCTGACCTCAGGTGATCCGCCCGCCTCGGACTCCCAAAGTGCTGGGATTACAGGCATGAGCCACCATGCCTGGCCGGATGTGAATTATCTTAAAAATTTTCAGGTAATTCTAATGGGCCAAGGTTGAGAACCCCTGCTCTGGGCCCATCCGAGCACCAGGCTGTCACAAACGCATGCATGCACTCACGCCCGTGGGCTTGGGGGGCTTCGGAAATGTGCTTCTGCTTTTTTGAGATGGGGTCTTTCTGTTGCCCATCCCGGAGCACAGTGGCACGATCACAGCTCACTGCAGCCTCGACCTCCTGGGCTCAGGTGATCCTCCCGCCTCAGCCTCCTGAGTGTCTGCTTCTGGTTTTCATGATGACCTGGGGCCCAGGCATACTACACTTGTGCTGTTCAGGGGCCAGTCCTGCACCAGGAGCCCATCAGCCACAGCTCCGCCGAGAAGCACTGATATGCAGAGCTAAGCAGCTTTGTTTCCACGTGGATCCTGCGTAGGTTTTCTTGGTCCATCCGTAGACACCGCACTCCTGCAGAGGATCTTCTCGGGATGCCCCACTGTCTCTGTTTTCCCTCTTCACTGAACACTCAGTCGGGGCTCGCCATGATGCCTCTGTGTCTGCTGGCTTCTCCCCCATTGGAACAGCCTTCTTGGCACGCCACACTGCTAGCTGCTGGGCACTGTGCTTTCTGCCTTTACCGTTCTGCCGTGATGTTGCCAAAATAGCAGCAACAACAACAACAACAAAGGCTGGGCACCTGGCTCATGCCTGTATTCCCAGCAGTTCGAGATCAGCCTGGGCAACATGGTGAGACCCTATCTCTACAAAAATAAAAAATGCTCATTACTCTTCTCTCCAAATATTTTTTAAGCCCCAACTGGACCCTAGGCAAAAGTGAGTGGCACTCCTCTGCCAGGACTCCAGGCAAGCCCCGGCATCTTCTTGCTGCCGTCCCAGACAACAGAAGTTACCAGATGAACAGACTTGGATGGGCCACGGGGGTGGAGAGCTGGAAAGCTTGGCTGTGCCTCTCGATGATGATTAAGATTTCAATATTTACAGCAAAACCACAAAGCAAATGATAGAATAAAGCAAAACAATGGAAAATCTGAGTTCACTCGTGAGAGAGGTACGTATGTGAGCTCTGAGGAAATTACAGAGGGAACGCATGCAGCGGGACAGCTCTCCCAATCGCAGCGTGCAAAGTAGACATCCATAGTGTCTTTTGAAAAATGAAAAACACATTACTTTGAACAGCCAAGAAAAAAATTGCAATTTATTAAGATTCAATAAAGCGTTGTACTTTCGAAAGCAACTTTCGATGCATGTTCTTCAACAGTCACATTC